CAGGTGACTTCTGGTGATCCCCCTACAGGGTGATACCCGGCAACTCTCACCGCCCCCTTGACCCTTTGACTTCCATCAACCCCAGACCTGCCGTGTTGACCCCCACAGCCCCTAGACTGCCTCCTGGTGACTTCCATACTGGAGAAGGCCTCTGTCTTGCACGCTCCTTTGCAGAGGCCTGACGACCCCTGGGGAAGAGTGGGGGGAGAGCGGAAGAATGGGTTAGCCCCCAAAATCAGGCAGGACCAGCCCTGGAAGTAGGAATCCGGATCCTAAGCGTGCGCCCAGGCCGGGAGCGTGAGCTCTTGCGTCCTGGGTTGAGTTCTGGCGGCCCTCCCCCAAGGTTCCCGGAGCCGCCCCGGTCACGTGGCCGGCGGGGCCGGCAGGTAACTCGCCTGGAGAGGGCGTGGGCCGGTAGCCGCCCCGCCCCGCGGGGCGCCACGGGCGGGTCTTGGCAGCGCCCACTGAGCCAGCCGGGCCGCAGGTGCCGCCCCCGATACACGGTGTCCCGCCCAAGCTGATCCGCGTCTGCGGTCGGTCGGTGCGTGCGTGCGCCTCGTCGGTCCGCGTGTCTGGCCGAGAGCCCCCTTCCTCTGCGGCCATGACTCCGCCGCCGCCGCCGCCCCCTCCCCCGGGCCCTGACCCCGCGGCCGACCCCGCCGCGGACCCCTGCCCCTGGCCCGGATCACTGGTCGTCCTCTTCGGGGCTACGGCGGGTGCGCTGGGACGGGACCTGGGCTCGGACGAGACCGACTTAATCCTCCTAGTTTGGCAAGTGGTTGAGCCGCGGAGCCGCCAGGTAGGGTGGAAAAGAGGCGGTGAGGTCCCCAGGGAGCTTCCGGGGTCGAGGGGCGCGGCTGATCGGTTTCCCCCGCCGCTCACAGGTGGGGACGCTGCACAAATCGCTGGTTCGTGCCGAGGCGGCCGCACTGAGTACGCAGTGCCGCGAGGCGAGCGGCCTGAGCGCCGACAGCCTGGCGCGGGCAGAGCCGCTGGACAAGGTGCTGCAGCAGGTGAGCGCCGGGGTGGGTGGCGGCATGGCCTGGACGTGAGGACATTTCTGGGCGGGATTGGCGGCCGGAGGCTAGGCCTGGCGTGCCGCAACCAACCGGTCCAGGCGGCAGGACTGGGCTCTTGTTTGAAACTTTGAGCGACTCTCGCGTGTGCGTGCCCCTTTCATCCGCGCGTGCCAGCCATTCCCCTGGGCTCCTTACTTTTCAACCATTGCAGGAACCTACTCCTACCGAAGGGATCGGGACGCAGGCTTTGGGATCCATCCCCAGTTCCCGCCCGGGGAGCGAGGCCGAGACGCCTTTGGGAGACCTGCTGGGTCAGGTCTCCCTGAGCCGCAGCCGGAAGCGAAAGGGGTCGAGGGGCCCATATAGGTCACCTGTCCTTGCGGCCCGCGTCTTCGGCCTGCTTGGGAGCTGCTGGAGCGGAGGCGTAGGGCGGTGTCGGCCCTAGAGGTAGACGCCGCCAGGTGTAAACTGCTCGTCTATGTGTTTCTCTCTCCCCATTCCCTATCCCCAGTTCTCACAGCTGGTGAACGGGGATGTGGCTTTGCTGGGCGGGGGCCCCTACATGCTCTGCACTGATGGGCAGCAGCTATTGCGACAGGTCCTGCACCCCGAGGCCTCCAGGAAGGTATGCTCCTGAAGGAAAACCGGGTGGGGTGGGGGCGCTCATCCTCAATCCTATGTGCCCCCAGAACCTGGTGCTCCCCGACATGTTCTTCTCCTTCTATGACCTCCGAAGAGAATTCCATATGCAGCATCCAAGCACCTGCCCTGCCAGGGACCTCACTGTGGCCACCATGGCACAGGGTATCTGTGACCCAGCAGGGTTAGGGTGGAGAAGATGTCTTCACTGTCACTTCTCTGCCCATAGGTTTAGGACTGGAGACAGATGCCACAGAGGATGACTTTGGGGTCTGGGAAGTCAAGACAATGGTAGCTGTTATCCTCCATCTACTCAAAGAGCCCAGCAGTAAGGTTTCCCTCACTGCCTGTCACCTGTTCACCCTGCTGACCCCCAGGCCATCTTTTCTCAGGTCAATTGTTTTCGAAGCCCGAGGTGATAAAGCAGAAATACGAGACGGGGCCTTGGTGAGTGTGGGAGCAGGGGCTGGGGGTGACAAAGCTCTGACAGCACTGTGCCCTGCCCCTACAGCAGCAAGGCTGATGTGGTGGACAGTGAGACTGTGGTACGGGCTCGTGGGTTGCCGTGGCAGTCATCAGACCAGGACGTGGCTCGCTTCTTCAAAGGGCTCAACGTGGCCAGGTGGGTGTGGCAGGGTGGGTGGGCCCAATTGGCCCAGGAGGCACTAACAGCACTGGCTCCACAGGGGTGGTGTAGCACTCTGCCTCAACGCCCAGGGCCGCAGAAATGGCGAGGCCCTCATCCGCTTTGTGGACAGCGAGCAGCGGGACCTAGCGCTGCAGAGACACAAGCACCACATGGGCGTCCGCTATATTGAGGTGGGGCTTTGGGCTGGGAGCGGAGCAGGGCCGACCCATGGGCTGCTGCTCTCTGTACCCACAGGTGTATAAAGCGACAGGGGAGGAGTTTGTAAAGATTGCAGGGGGTGAGTATACTGCAAACAGGGCCTGGCTCCCCGAGTGAAGTCAGCAGGCGACTCTCATACACAGGCACATCACTAGAGGTGGCTCGTTTCTTGTCACGGGAAGACCAAGTGATCCTGCGGCTGCGGGGACTGCCCTTCTCGGCTGGGCCAACGGACGTGCTTGGCTTCCTGGGGCCAGAGTGCCCAGTGACTGGGGGTACCGAGGGGCTGCTCTTTGTGCGCCATCCTGATGGCCGGCCGACTGGTGATGCCTTCGCCCTCTTTGCTTGTGAGGAGCTGGCACAGGCTGCACTGCGCAGGCACAAGGGCATGCTGGGTAAGCGATACATTGAACTCTTCCGGAGCACTGCAGCCGAAGTGCAGCAGGTGAGCGCCCAGGGCTCCCCACCCCCAGATGTCATGACCAGCCTGTTGCTGCCTTCCTTACTAGGTCTTGAACCGCTATGCATCCGGCCCACTCCTTCCTACACTGACTGCCCCACTGCTGCCCATCCCCTTCCCACTGGCACCTGGGACTGGGAGGGACTGTGTACGCCTCCGAGGCCTGCCCTACACGGCCACCATTGAAGACATCCTGAGCTTTCTGGGGGAGGCAGCAGCTGACATTCGGCCCCACGGTGTACACATGGTGCTCAACCAGCAGGTGAAGCCACTGCTTGGTAGGGGGAACACATAATGACAAACTGCTCACAAGATGGTGTGCACAGGGCCGGCCATCGGGCGATGCCTTCATTCAGATGACATCAGCAGAGCGAGCCCTAGCTGCTGCTCAGCGTTGCCATAAGAAGGTGATGAAGGAGCGCTACGTGGAGGTGGTCCCCTGTTCCACAGAGGAGATGAGCCGAGTGCTGATGGGGGGCACCTTGGGCCGCAGTGGCATGTCCCCTCCACCCTGCAAGCTGCCCTGTGAGTGCCCTAGGGGCTAGGGGAGGAGGAGGCGTGCACATGCACTTTCTACTTCCGTCTCTAGGCCTCTCACCACCTACCTACACCACCTTCCAAGCCACCCCAACGCTCATTCCCACGGAGACGGCAGCTCTATACCCCTCTTCAGCACTGCTCCCAGCTGCCAGGGTGCCTGCTGCCCCCACCCCTGTTGCCTACTATCCAGGGCCAGCCACTCAACTCTACCTGAACTACACAGCCTACTACCCAAGGTACCCTGCAGCTAAGAGAATATCACAGTCCCTGCATGACTAAACCTTGTCTCTCCCACCCTAGCCCCCCAGTCTCCCCCACCACTGTGGGCTACCTCACTACACCCACTGCTGCCCTGGCCTCTGCTCCCACCTCAGTGTTGTCCCAGTCAGGAGCCTTGGTCCGCATGCAGGGTGTCCCATACACGGCTGGTATGAAGGATCTGCTCAGCGTCTTCCAGGCCTACCAGGTGAGATTGTGTGGCCGGAGGGCCTGGCGGGTCTCTCTGCCCTAAATCTGTGTCCCTTCTGTAGCTACCCGCTGATGACTACACCAGTCTGATGCCTGTTGGTGACCCACCTCGCACTGTGTTACAAGCCCCCAAGGAATGGGTGTGTTTGTAGGAGAGAAAGCCAGGAGGTAAGAGCCAGCTGATATCCTCGGCGAACATGTCTCTCCTGAGTCCAGAAGACCAGCACCCTCAACCTGGTAGCTTCTTTCTGGCTTGTCAAAGCTCTCAGAAGGTACCTAGAGGAGCCCAAGCCCCAGCTCCATCCTCCACTTATTCTGCCTGTTTCCCCCAAAGACAATGGCTGGACCCTGCATGCAGGGCTGGGGGTGGAATGGGGCTAACCAGCTCCTGATGGCCTGAGCCAGGCATCTTGACTGGCACCTGGAGAGCCCTTAAGTCTGTCCTGGCTGTGGCCCATGCCGACAGATATCGTGGGGCTGACAGGTCCACGGCAGGCTTGCTTTCTTTTATAAAATGGAAGCTCTGGTACCTTCAATGTATGACTCCTGGGAGAATCAAGGGTCCATCTGAGCCTCTGAGTAAAGATCCCAATGTTCTACCTCTCCCTGTCCCTCTTGTAGGGGATAGGGAGGCAGAGAGAGCCAGCCCCTACCCTCAGAGTATCTGGACCTCAGAGACCATGTTGTGCCAGGGGTGGTCCCACCTAAAGATGCTAGCCCCTCTCCAGGTGGGCATAAGGAGTAACAGATGGCAAAACCACAAACTATTTTGATGGACTGTGCTGCAGTATCACCAGAAGACATTAGGGGGCAGTAGGCCCCCACACAAAACCTTCAGGCTTGAATTTTAAAGGGGAGGACTTTCTGCCAACTTTTCTTGTATGCCTTGGGAAAGCCAGTTGCCCTGAACCCAGCAGACACCATGGAATGTCCTTTGCACGCATTAAATGGTACAGAACTGAAGCCTCGGAAGCAATTTGGAACTCGATCTTCTCTTCCTTAAATGAAAAGTTATTGACCAAATGGACTTTTTAAAAGACACAGGACCCTTAACTTTGCCCCAAAGTGAGGGGCTCCACACCAACCCCAGGCGGAGGAACACTCAGACAGATTAAGGATACTGTTGACCTGTCACTGTTTATTATTTCAGCACTAAAACTGAGGAGCCTCAACTGCTGGCTCTTCTTCCCTTTGTATTTGTGTAAGGAGCACTGCACTCCCATAAAAGGTTTTAAAATACAAAATGTACAAGAACACACAATTCCAAGTGCTGTAAACATAACTGAGAACCAGTTCCTTTACTAAACATCCATTTTATAAAACACAAGGTTTCAATTTGAGCCCATCTGAGCCTTAAAGATCCATTCTGAATACCAA